TAATGCTCTTTTATTTCTTTAAGCTTGTATGATCAAAACAAGCTAAAATAATCACAAATAATATGTTATTGATATTAACTATGAGTATCTTCATAAAGTGGCAAAATAATTGAACTAGATTTTATTTTTTATTATAAGGTATACAAATTCAGGGCCATGGGATCATGTAAGGCAAAGGCATTATGTACTGGGACACACTGGTAATTTGTGTTTACATCTTGGCACAAGCACTGCCACGCAGTACAATATATTAGCATGTTAAGATGGGCAAGAATGAAGTGCAATAATCAACACATGTAGCATGTCATATTTCAGCTTGAATGAATGAGTGGGTGGAGAGAAAAACAAACATACAGAAAAGTAGAATTATCTCATGTCGTGGTCCGTGAATATGTGGATTCTCTTTCTAGTTCCACCAATGGCTTAATCTATTGAAAGGTTCTTACCATCTATTGATAAGTTAGTCTCATAGCAGATCATTTCTCAAAAATGTTAATATGCTTAATCAAACCTTACTGAAGTATCTTTTAAAATGTAAATGATCTCTAATAAATGTTGGCTGTTGCATGTCTAAATACTTTATTGCAGCATCTTATATAGTATATATTTCCATGTTCTGGACACAAATATTTTTCTAAATATTAAGGGAAAGTGGTGGCTTTGTAATATGCCAGGGGAATTCTTTGATAGTCAATATATTGTTTATTTGTACTTAAATATTTCATCAATAATCTGGAAAAGAGAAATAGCCTGACTACGGCTAGATACTGTTTAGAGGCTAAGATTTCTATCATGAACTGCTTTTCAATTGTTATATTTTATGGCACAGATTCAGTGGGAATCTGATCTGCTAAAATATTTGGGCTGTGAAAACTCCCACACTGTGACAGATGTCAAGTCCAATTAAGTGACTCATGTCCAGGTTTCTGTCCAATAGGATTTCCCATTAAATATCAATTTAGGGGAAAAAAATTCCATCCCCCTTCCTAAGCCTTTATCTCTTCCACCATCTCCAGGCTGAATCAATTGGTACCAGGAGAGCCCAGAAGCCACACACGCATCTCTGCCTCTTTGCTCTGGCTCTCCCACCCTCTTCCCGTCTTTCTCTGCTTCCTTGTCACTGTTACTCCAGGAGACGTTCACTTTTCACCAACCTTTCTCCAAGCATCTCCAAGCCACTGACTATATATATTTTGCTACAAGGTAAAGAGAAGAGGGGCTGGGGACGGGGGATAGTTTATCTCTGCATCTCTTTTGTTATTTTTAGAGACCTAGAAGAGGAAAAAAGGCACGAGACTTTTCAACACATCGTTTAAAAAAATCATCAACGAATTTCTTGCAATGTTTGAGAACAATTAAAAGGAAAAAGCGTTTTTTAAAAAATCTATCAACTAAGTGAACAATCATTCATATCGTCTACATCCTGAGATATTATTGTCCCTCGCTGCGGACACCAGCGAGATGACAGCTGCTTTTTCATTTTTGAATGTAATAAATATTTGCTGCTTTTAATATTTTCCGGAATCTCCCCTCGCTATTCCTTGGAATTTTAACTCTAAAGATTGGAGAACAGATTATCAAAAAGGCTTTTGCAAGGTAAGACTCCTTTAAATAATTTTTTTCAGCTTTTTTACTGATTAATTTTCCGACCCCTCCTCAGCCTCCAAAATGATGCTGAGTCCGGACCAAGCAGCAGATTCGGACCATCCCAGCTCGGCGCACTCGGATCCGGAGTCCCTGGGCGGCACGGACACCAAGGTGCTCGGCAGCGTGTCGGACCTGGAGCCGGTGGAGGAGGCCGAGGGCGACGGCAAGGGCGGCAGCCGAGCCGCGCTCTACCCGCACCCGCAGCAGCTGAGCCGCGAGGAGAAGCGCCGCCGCCGGCGCGCCACGGCCAAGTACCGCTCGGCCCACGCCACCCGCGAGCGCATCCGCGTGGAAGCCTTCAACTTGGCCTTCGCCGAGCTCCGCAAATTGCTGCCCACGCTGCCCCCGGACAAGAAGCTCTCCAAGATCGAGATCCTGCGCCTGGCCATCTGCTACATCTCCTATCTCAACCACGTCCTGGACGTGTAGGGCGGGGTGCGCCGCGGGGGGCCGCCTGTCCCGGCGTCCGCGAAACGCTACGGATCCGGACGGGCGCCGTCGCTCGGGTGGCGGAGGCTGCGGTGGCCCAGCGAGACGGCCGCCTCGAGAGACGGCCGGGGAAGAAGCTCGCTACCTGTTCTCTCTGGTCAGCAGGGCGACGAGGGAAGGTTTCCGACGCAGGCAGGTGGGGTTGTCTGGCGAGCCCGGGGGCTCGCACCTTCCTAGCTATGCAACCCATGTGATTTCAGGAGAGGATCTTTGCAATGTCATTTCAAATCCAAAGCTGCTGAGCACCCTCCAAGAGAGACAAGCATGGTGGCAGTCTGCTAGACCAGAGGGTGACTGGCTCATTCCCTGAGCACAGCGCAGACACAGTGATTATTCGCCCATCCATGAGGTCTCGATTCTTCTTTGAATGACGATGGTGAGCATTCATTCTTACATTTAACCTTTGTTCTGTCCCTTCACCTTCTTCTCTTTGCCCACAGCCACTCAACAACTTGCCAGGCCATTGCTGCTCCCCAGAAAGCCTAGCCCCAGCTGGCCCAGCGGACAAGACTGCCTGTGCTGAATATTTCTCCACCCAAATGGACTTCCCCTCACTTCTACCACTGCCCGGAAACTTCCAGAGAACAAGGGTAAAAGTATTGGGCAAAACAACCTTCCTCTCCAGGGAGAGGGGAAGAGGAGGGGCAGTGTATGATGGGATGGGATGGTAAAGGAAGGGCCGACTGAGGAGAGAGGAATGGGTAAGGAGGAAATGAGACTGGGTGGGAGTGGGGGACTCTGGAGGGAATACCCGCTTCCCACAGGAATGCTGTTTGCAGGAGCTCCCTCCAGTGGCCCTGCCCCATGAACACGTATCACCAGAGCACTATGATAAGGCGAGTAGCCAGAGCCAGCCTCTGTGATGCTGTGATTTATCCAACTCTCCTCACTGCTGTCTCTGGCTACCAGTTTTCTTGCTGATGTTTGGGGTGGAGAGAATTTAAGGGGAGAAGAGGGCCAACTTAAGAGCATGCACAGCCAATACCCTTTTCCATATTTAGATGTGCTATCTCATTTATCAGTATTAGTAGTCGAAATAATAGCTAATGTGGGTTGAGTGTATACTACATGCTTACTAAAGTGCTTTGCATGCATTATCTCCTGTAATTCTCACAACCACCCAGTGAGGTAGGTACTTTTATTGTCTCCATTTAACAGATGAGGAATTTGAGGCTTAAAGAAATTAGATGACTTGCTTAGGGCCATGAAGCCATGTTTATCAGTTTATCAAAGTGCCTGCCCCTACCCATCATCCTCTAGAGTTGTCCTTTGATAGAGGGGTAGCTGTGCCACTCACACACCACCCCCCTTGGTGCCTGCACTGCATCTTTCCATCCATGTGCCTAGGGAAAGCTTCAGCTCATGTAATGCCTAAGGAGTGCTGCGTCTGCAGTACACACAGCTGCCCAACCAATGGGACCAGTGGAGGCCAAAACCAAGCCTGTGCTCTGTATGCCAAGTCAAGCATGTGCCTTGGCTTGAAGTTGGACTACCTGGAGGAAGGGGAGCATTTTTCTACTTTGCAAGAAAACACTATAGGATAATGGTGGCCCTGTGACAACTCCCCCACCAGGGCACCGTCATTCACTACCACATGGGTGAGGCTGGCTCCATCCACACTCCTCTGCACCTTCCAGCCCATTCTCACGCTGCTTCTAGACCTATCTTTAAAAATTAGCGTGCCATCCTCCTTCGTGAATGTCCATTTTATTTTTTAATAAAATTCAAGTTCCCAATCTAGGCATAGAAATGTTTCACAGTCTTGTTCCAGACCCTCACTAGTGCCATTTTCAGCCACTCTCCAGAGATTAAATATTCCTGCAAACTCGGTTTCCTCACTTCCCCAGAGAGGCCAAGTCTTTTTCTTTTACGACCTGGGCCTTTGTATTTACTTCCCCTTTACTCACAATGCTCTCCCCTAACCTCATTTTTTACCCAGAAAATTCCGATGATTCCACTGTGACCCAACTCAGACCACACGTAACCACACGTATCATTACAAAGCTTTCCGTTTCTTTCAGAAGCATTAGCTGCTCTGTTCTCTGAGTCCCACATACATACATCGTTTTAACTGAATTTACCTGTTTCTCCCATCTCTGTGTTTGAGACCCAAGACTCTGGAGCCAAGTTCGGGCCCTGGCTCCAATTATTCTAAGTGTATGACATTGAACATGTTACTATATCTCCTCAAGCCTCCATTTTCATCCATAAGATGGGACAACGTATGTACCAATCTCAAATGCATGTCATGAGGTTTCCATGGGATAATGTATAGTGCTTATCAGAATAGGAATACATGGGAAGTGCTCAATAAATGTGAGCTATTTTCATTACCTTTGTATTTATAATATGCACAGGAATTAACATAGGATAAGCTAAAATCAGCTTTAATTCTTTAATATAGTAATGATTTGTGGTTTCCACCAACTATATCCATCTGCATATGATACATTACTAACTCAACAGTCAGCCAGAAATCATCCCCATCTTCTAAGACAGGAAGCATAGGTAAATTAATAGTCATCCATGGAATACACCACACATGCACACCTGTAGAGTTATCTACAGGTCTGAAAGCCCCACTCGACTCATGATAAAGGCCCAGTCTATGCCTTTTCTCTTTTACCTTGGTTTTTCCCATAGCACGAATGCTGTGATAAGCACTATAGCAGACTGGTCAGAAGCACAGACTCTGTCAAAGCTAATTTTTAAAGATAGGTCTAGAAGCAGAGGGCCAGTTTTCAGGCCTGCTCACCCATGATAGGTCAGGCAGAGGGGGATGAGCGGGCACTCACATCCAATGTGTGTGTACGAGCAATTGCCAAAGTTAAGGACGACAAGGGGTAAATTTTTTTTTTTTTTTTTGAGACCAAGTCTCGCTCTGTGGCCCAGGCTGCAGTGGTGCAGTGGCGCAATCTTGGCTCACTGCAACCTCCACCTCCCAGGTTCAGGCAATTCTTCTGGCTCAGCCTCCCGAGTAGCTGGGATTACAGGCATGTACCACCATGCCCAGCTAATTTTTTGTATTTTTTGTAGAGACGGGGTTTCACCATGTTGGCCAGGCTGGTCTTGAACTCCTGACCTCAGGTGATCCGCCCCCCCCTAGGCCTTTCAAAGTGCTGGGATTACAGGCGTGAGCCACCGCGCCCAGCCAGACAAGGGGTACATTTTTAAGATAGAAGGAAAAGTCATCAGGGAAGGTGGGTTAGATCAGCTGTGAAAGTCCCCTCAAATATGCAAGTGCTCACAGATGATTTTCAGGAAATACTGTTCGTTTTACTGTGATAATGGTATATTTGTTGTTAAAAGAAAAAAGAGTCCTTATCTTTTAAGAGATACTTACTGATGTCTTCATGGATGAAATGATGTGATGTTTGGGATTTGCTTCAAAAAGTCTTAAGGGGTAGTGAGAAAGACAGGATAAGAAAATAAATGAAATGTACTTATTGGTGTTGTGTATATTTGAATCCATTTCACT